ATATGGAATCAACTCCTCTCTCTCAGCTGATCTGCAGCTTAAAATGCATATATGGTGAACTGTGGGAAGCGGAGTTTGAATGACACAGGTCAGCCTTATGTTTTAATTTATATCTTCATCTTGTAGTTGTTCAATGTATTCCATTTTACTATAGAAACAGGAAAAGGTCGTCAACTTTTTCAAGCAAAATTTCTTTTCATATCTGGGAAATTGGAATTCCTTTTTTATATCTTTATTATCTCTCTGATATTCTCTTGCTCCCTGGCCAAGCCCTTCCAGGCAACTTTGGTTAATATATTATTGAGATGTTAGAGGTTTAAAATAAATCACTATCAAAGGATAGAATTTTAAGGGAAGACTAAATTATGTATTCATTAGAATCATAATTTTGTTCCTAAGACAGATTCGTGATGGTATAATAGAAACAGTGTCTTAGCCTGAAGTATTGAGGATAGTCCTAAGATTAGGGAACGATCAGTTCGTTCTTAATCATAAGCATAAGAGAATGACTCAAACGCTGCTGTTTGATCTACCTGTACTTACATTTCTTCTTAATTTTAAATTCTTCTCTGCTAGTATTCTTTAGACCCAACATTGGTTGTTTCCCCTATTTCTTCAATATTTCTATTTATTTTCCATCCTTTTTACAGGGTCATCTAAATAAAAATATCTTAAAGCAATAAACCATTGTTATTGAGTCAGTACCTCAGTCCATGCAGCTTAATAATATGGAGAGCAAAAAAAAAAAGCCTCTCGATTTATTTTTTAATATTACACGATCCTAGTTTTTTCTTCCCAGAAAACGTGCCACAAAGTTTGCAAGAAAGAGCTTTTGGGGCGGAGCCCTGGCTGCTTAGGTCCTTTCCATTGGTTCTACTTGGTGACCACGCCCACGGCCCCGCCTCCTGGGCGGAAGAGCCAATTGGGCCGCGAGTTGTGGTTTAAACCAGGAGTGCGCCGCGTCCGTTCACCGCGGCCTCAGATGAATGCGGCTGTTAAGACCTGCGTGAGTGAATGGGAGGGTCGCGGGTGGTTAGTTGAGCCGGCTCCGGCGGGGAAGGAGGCGGGCTGCGGCTGCGGCTGGGGCTGAAGCTGGGGCTGGGGTTGGGGGACTGCCCGGGGCTTAGATGGCTCCGAGCCCGTTTGAGCGTGGTCTCGGACTGCTAACTGGACCAACGGCAACTGTCTGATGAGTGCCAGCCCCAAACCGCGCGCTGCTCGGGACCTTAGAGCCTCTGACTCAGGCTGGAAGATTTGAGAGCTGGATTAAGTACTTGTTGGCTCACGCCCGTGACTGTTCCGCTGTTTAGCTCTTGTTTTTTGTGTGGACACTCCTAGGATAGAAAGTTTGGTATGTTGCTATACCTTTGCTTCTCCCACCTTCCCCAATATCTAATATGTATTTCTCATTCTTAGAATAATCCAGAATGGCTACTCTGATCTATGTTGATAAGGAAAATGGAGAACCAGGCACCCGTGTGGTTGCTAAGGATGGGCTGAAGCTGGGGTCTGGACCTTGTAAGTATACAAGGCTGCAGTCGGATACACTGGGAATATTCTTATGGTAAGACTTTTTCTTCAGCAATCAAAGCCTTAGATGGGAGATCTCAAGTTTCAACACCACGTTTTGGCAAAACGTTCGATGCCCCACCAGCCTTACCTAAAGCTACTAGAAAGGCTTTGGGAACTGTCAACAGAGCTACAGAAAAGTCTGTAAAGACCAAGGGACCCCTCAAACAAAAACAGCCAAGCTTTTCTGCCAAAAAGGTAAGTGTTGGCTATAAAGACACTGTTTAAACTCACTAACCCATATTTTCTTTGGCTGTTCTAGATGACTGAGAAGACTGTTAAAGCAAAAAGCTCTGTTCCTGCCTCAGATGATGCCTATCCAGAAATAGAAAAATTCTTTCCCTTCAATCCTCTAGGTAGTATCTTTTGCAATTGCGAAAAGTGCTTTGCCCTGACAAAAACGCTTTCTCTCTGTAACAGACTTTGAGAGTTTTGACCTGCCTGAAGAGCACCAGATTGCGCACCTCCCCTTGAGTGGAGTGCCTCTCATGATCCTTGACGAGGAGAGAGAGCTTGAAAAGCTGTTTCAGCTGGGCCCCCCTTCACCTGTGAAGATGCCCTCTCCACCATGGGAATCCAGTAAGTGAGCAAGTGCCCTTCTGGAAGGGCTGAGAAATTTTAATAAGAGATTCCTGTTTTCTAGATCTGTTGCAGTCTCCTTCAAGCATTCTGTCGACCCTGGATGTTGAATTGCCACCTGTTTGCTGTGACATAGATATTTAAATTTCTTAGTGCTTCAGAGTTTGTGTGTATTTGTATTAATAAAGCATTCTTTAACAGATTCTTCCTAGTATTGTGGTTGCTTTTCCATGGAGGTT